AAACTCCTGACCTCAGGCGATCTGCCCGCCTCGGCCTCCCAAAATGCTGGGGTTAAAGGCGTGAGCCACTGCGCCCGGCTGTGTGTTTGTTTCTTAGAGATACGGTCTCACTATATTGCCCAGGCTGGTTTCCAACTCATGAGCTCAAGGGACCCTCCTGTCTCGGCCTCCCACAGTGCTGGGATTACAGGCATGCCTGGCCACGCCCAGTCATTTTCCAAATTTCTTAACAAGACTTACAATTTACCTTTTCCAGCTTTACTTCTCCCACCTATCCATACCCACAGTTGCCCAGCCCAAATTCATTTGGGTTCCTCAAAGGGTTAATGCTTTGTGTAGTCTCAAGGACTATGGGCCAGCAGTTCTGTCAGGAACTATTCTATTCTCTTTTCTGTGCATTCAGCAAAGAATTAGAAAAATTAGCTGGGCGTGATGGTGCGAGACTGTAGTCTTGGCTACTCGGGAGGCTGAGGTGAGAGGATCTCCTGACATCAGGAGTTGGAGGCTGCAGAGCCATGATCGCGCCACTGCACTCCAGCCTGGGTAACAGAGGAAGACCTTGTCTCAACAAAACAAAAGATGTTAGTGAGGGCCCAGGTAGGTGCTAGGTGCTGGGATAACATGGTGAGCAAAAAGAAGACTTTATCCCTTCCCTTGCCTCATTATAGTATAATGGCAGATTTAAATACTAATCTAATAATTACACAAGAAAGAATTGCAAATGAGATCAGAGCTGCCAATCGAAGGCACCCAGTGGGAAAGACGGCCTACAATGGGATTTTCGCATAGCGAAAGCTTGTCTGAGAAGATAGAGTGGATTCATAGGGGGAGGAAAAAGCTTTCTAGGCTGGGAGAACACCCCTGTGGAGGGGTGTAACTTGGCGCATTACGAGGAACTAGAGAAACGTGCACTTTTCCTAAGACATCAGGAAAGGAGCGAGGAGAGACTTATCCATTTTGTCCCATAGCAGCCGCCATATGGTGGCAGACAGCAACAACCTCGTCGCACTGATTACTGGGAGCTGTAGTCTTGACGTGAGCTAGCTGGCATGGCGGCCTGCATTGCAGCGGGGCACTGGGCTGCAATGGGCCTAGGCCGGAGTTTCCAAGCCGCCAGGACTCTGCTCCCCCCGCCGGCCTCTATCGCCTGCAGTAAGTGGAGCCGGACTTGCGAGCTGGGGCGCAGAGTTCTGACCTCCGTCGTCCGCTCCCGCAGGGGTCCACGCGGGGCCTGTCCGGCAGCAGAGCACTGGGCCTTCCGAGCCCGGTGCGTTCCAACCGCCGCCGAAACCGGTCATCGTGGACAAGCACCGCCCCGTGGAACCGGAACGCAGGTGAGGCACTGCCCTGGCGCTAGGCCGGCAACTACTTTTAATTATTTATTTGTATTTTTTACAGGTTCTTGAGTCCTGAATTCATTCCTCGAAGGGGAAGAACAGATCCTCTGAAATTTCAAATAGAAAGAAAAGATATGTTAGAAAGGAGAAAAGTACTCCACATTCCAGAGTTCTATGTTGGTCAGTAAGAGCTGTATGTTTTTATTATTAGTAAAAAAAGTTCACTTCTCTTTTGAATTTGTAGGAAGTATTCTTCGTGTTACTACAGCTGACCCATATGCCAGTGGAAAAATCAGCCAGTTTCTGGGGATTTGCATTCAGAGATCAGGAAGAGGACTTGGAGCTACTTTCATCCTTAGGAATGTTATCGAAGGACAAGGTAAGTTTTATTTCATCATTTTCATTGTCTAGGATTGTAAGAATATGTTTTCTGTTCTATTTAGGTGTCGAGATTTGCTTTGAACTTTATAATCCTCGGGTCCAGGAGATTCAGGTGGTCAAATTAGAGAAACGGCTGGATGATAGCTTGCTATACTTACGAGATGCCCTTCCTGAATATAGCACTTTTGATGTGAATATGAAGCCAGTAGTACAAGAGCCTAACCAAAAAGTTCCTGTTAATGAGGTATGGGTTATACATTTGAAACTAGAAGTTCATTTTTTTTTTTTTTTTTTTTAATCTTCCTTAGCTGAAAGTAAAAATGAAGCCTAAGCCCTGGTCTAAACGCTGGGAACGTCCAAATTTTAATATTAAAGGAATCAGATTTGATCTTTGTTTAACTGAACAGCAAATGAAAGAAGCTCAGAAGTGGAATCAGCCATGGCTTGAATTTGATATGATGAGGGAATATGATACTTCAAAAATTGAAGCTGCAATATGGAAGGAAATTGAAGCGTCGAAAAGGTCTTGATTCTGAGAATGAATTTGGTTAGTTGCAGAAGATACATTGGCTCTAAGAGGATATATTTTGAGACCAATTTAATTTCATTTATAAGAACATAGTAATTAAGTGAACTAAGCATTCATTGTTTTATTAATACTTTTTTTCTAAAATAAAACTTGTACACCAGTTTATTACTCTAAAAAGAGAATTACACATGCCAAATGGACCAATGTCCATTTGCTTATTGGAGGCAAAGCTACAATAGAAGTCAGAGCATCACCAGAATGGTCTTTAATGAGCATGGAACCTGAGCAAAGGGAATAGGTGGGATGAATTTTTTTTTTAATTGTGAAACAATTCATAAGCACAATATGATTTACAGAATAATAAACATTCATGTACCCACTATCAGGTTAAGAAATAGAACATTTATTAATATGTAGGAATGTTAAGAAATAAAACATTTAATAAGATCTCAGAAGACTCCAGTAAATCTGCAATTGTATCTCTCTCCTTTTTAAATGTAAATATCATCTTGACTTGTTAATTATTCCCTTGCATTTCTTTTAGTTTACTGCCAACACATATATTCTTCAACAATATATTTAATTTTGAAAAACCTGAAAAAAAAAACCTGTTAGCAAGTATAAAGGGGCAGTATTACTATTATTGCATGAAGGCTTCAAGGGAAACGTTACAGTCTTTGGGTCATAGTCTGGCTTCAGCTTCCTCTGAGAGTTTACAGAGGCCAATTTTGAGCAAATTCATGGCTAAGGTTATGAGTGAGTTCTGCTAAACAGAAGGCTCACCACAAGGTATCTGGCAGGATTATACTGGGTAGCTGGATGTTGCAGAAATGTGGTTAGAGGAAGTAAACTGTTTTTTGATGCTCACAGCATGATGAATCAAACTCTGTATCTTAGGATTAGGTTAAAACAATACCTTTGGTATGATATGAGTGTTGTTGCTGATCCATGCAGCATGGATTGGAAAGCTGGGGTATAAGCACACATGCTAAAGAAAAACATGTAATTTGGTCCATACTCACCTGGATATACTGTTCCTCAGGTTAAAAAATACAGTACTATCCTAAATCTTGAAGGCAACTCTCAGCCTATCCATTGAGTTACCTTCAGATCTGCCCTCTGGTTCCTAGCTGTCTTGGGACTAACTTCTTTCCTGCGCTCAGCTGTTTTCTGGATTCCATGTTTTCCATTTTATTGAGTACTAACTTGTTTTGCTGCAGCACATCCTTTGGTAGCTTCTAGAGGAAGTTTGTGTGGAGGTAAAATTTTTGAGACCTTGCATGTCTCATGTTTGATTGATACTTTATACGTTTAGGTAGGAGGTAATTTTCCTTCAGGACTTTAAAAATATTGTTGCTCCATTTTCTTTGTTTCTATTGTTGTATTGAGAAATCCAATGCCATTTTGATTTCCCCATCATAAATTTCATGATGATGTGTCTTGGTGTGGGTCTATATTTATCCATTGTATTGGGTTTTAGGTGAACCCTTCCAGATAGTAACTCATTTCTGTCAGTTCTGGGAAACACTTAGCATTGGTTGATGATTTATTCTCTGCTGCTTTGTTCTCCCAACTATTATTTGGATGTTGGATATCCAGCACTGGGTATCTATTTTCTTACCTCCCTCCCTTGACCCCAGTCTCTGTTTTTTAGCTCTTTAGCTCAATCTTCCAACTCTTTGCTATTGTATTTTAAAATCTTAAGACCCCTTCTTGATTTGTAGAAGTTCCTTTTCTTACAACCAAAAAGCCTTTATCTATGGATTTGTTCACAGATAAGGGGTATTCAATATAGTGTATTTTTTTTTCATTTAAAATTGTTTGCGCATCTATTTCCTCCAAATTTCTTTCTGTATTTATTTTTTGTTGTCTATATTTCAGACTTTTCCAGGATATCTGATAATCTTTGGCTGTCTTCTTATGGTTGAAAGAGGGACTAAAAAGCTTGGAAAGCCTTTGGGTTGTGGGAAGGGGCTGTCTTTAGGATTATCTGAATGGGCTTTTTTGGGAGTCCCCTCCTCCACATGAATATTTTGGTTTTGTCAGATTCCCTAGAATAGAGGCTTCCAATCTCCTTCCTGGAGGGGTCTGTCCAGGAAGGAGATTGTCTAGGGGTCTGTCAGACAGCAGCTTTCAGCTACTTCCTTGATCTTTTTCACTAATGATTATATAGTCATCTAACTACTGTCAACAAGTAATAGATATCCTATCCTTCACTTGTTTAGATTATTTGCTGAGATAACCTCTCAAAAGAACCTCTCAAAATAAAAGGTTAACAAGAGCCTATATCTTATATTTTTCTTCTCTTTATCTTGTTAGAAGATAGCTATTAAAACCTGTTCTTTTTCTGTCTTGATAAACACACTTCAATCTTGGTAGAATGGTAGATGGGACAGTATATTTTAGGACCTAAAGCTCTGCAAATGTATGATCAGCTTGTAAGTACAGGTGCTCAAAAACATGTAAACAATCATGCTTTTTACTCTGTAGGAATATCTTTAAAATTCTTGTGAATTTTTCCCCAGAAGTAAAGCAAATCTTCCCCCAGAAATAAAATTAAATGTGCATAATCTAAAGCTTTTTTTTTTTATTGTGGTAGGATATATATATAAAACATAATTTGCCATTGTAAACATTTTAAATTTACAAGTCAGAGGCATTAATTACATCACAATGTTGTGAAATTATTACTACTATTTCCAAAATTTTCTCATCACCCCAAACTGAAACTCTGTAACTGTTGAGCAATAACCTCATTCCTGTATCTCTCCCAACCCCAGGTAACCTCAAATCTTTCTTTTTATCTTTGAGACAAGGTCTCATTCTATCACTCAGGTAGGAGTGCAGTGGTGTGATCATAGCTCATTGCAGCCTCAAAATCCTGGGCTCAAGCAATCCTCCTTGAGTAGCTAAGACTATAGGCACACATTAACTGCGCCTGGCTGATTTTGTTTTTTGTAGAGATGTGGTCTTGCTATGTTTCCCATGCTGGTCTTGAGTTCCTGGCCTCAAGCAGTCCTTAAGATTCATCCATGTTGTGGCATGTGTCAGAATTTCATTTGTTTTTATGACTAAATAATATTCCATTGTATGTATATACATTTTGTTCATCCATCTTCTGATGAACACTGGGATATGTCTACCTTTTGGCTATTGTGAATAATGCTGCAGTAAACATTGACATAACAAGTATGTATTTGATTGCCTGTTTCTAAGTTCTTTTGGGTATACATCTTGAGTAGAATTGCTAGATAATGTCATGTTTTATTTCTCTTGTGATTTCTTCTTCGATCCCCTGGTTGAGTGTGTTAATTTCTACATGTTTATGAATTTCCCACTGTTTTTTTGTTATTGATTTCCAAGTTCATTCCATTGTGATTAGAGAAGATACTTAGTATGATTTTAATGTTTTTGAGAATTGGTGTGTGGCCTGATAGATGGTCTGTCCTGGAGAATGTTCCTCATACACTTGAGCAAAATATTTATCATGCTATTGTTGACTGTAGTTTTCTATATGTCTCTTAGGTCAAGGTGGTTTACAATGTGTTAAGGTTCTCTTTTTTTAAAAAAATTTTTGCACAGAGTATCTTTTTCTATGTGTTCCATGTATTTGTGTCTTTGGAGCTATAGTCTCTTGTAGACAGCATATCACTATCTTGTTTTGTTTTGTTTTTTCTGTCCATTCTGCCAATTTCTGCCTTTTGATTGGAAAATTTAATCCATTTGCATTTAAAGTAATTAAGGAAGGACTTTCTTCTACCATTTAACACTTCTTCTATATGTCATATACTTTTTTGGCCCCTCATTTCCTCTTTATGGCCTTCTTTTCTGTTTTTTTGTAGTGAACTAGTCTGATTCTCTTTCCACTCCCCTTTGTGTATATTTGTTAGATGTTTTATTTGTGGTTGCTATGGGGATTATAGTTAACATCCTACACTTAAAACAATCTAATTTAAACTGATACCAATTTACCTTCAATAGCATACAAAATCTCTACTCCTGTAAAGCTCTGCCCCTGCCCCCCTTATGTTATTGATGGCACAAATTGCCTAATAAATAATTTATAGTTATTTGTATGAGTTTGTCTTTTAAATCATTTAGGAAATAAAAAGTGGAGTTAGAAAACAGTATGATAGTAATACTGACTTTTATATTTGTCAATATATTTATCTTATTTTGGATCCTTATTTCATTATATAGATTTGAGTTACTGTCTAGTGCCCTTCCATTTCGGCCCAAAGGATTCCCTTATGCATTTCTTGCAGGGCAAGTCTAATTGTAATAAACTCCCTCAGCTTTTGTTTTATCTGAGAATGTCTTGATTTCTCCCTTATTTTTGATGGATAATTTTGCCAGATACATGAATTTTTGGTAACAGTATTTTTCTTTCAGCACTTTAAATATGTCATCCCACTACCTTCTGACTTCATGGTTTCTCATGAGATATTAGATGTTATAAAATTTGAGGATTCCTCATTCTTGATGAGTCAGTTCTGTCTTATTGCTTTTCGGATTTGCTCAGCTTTTGTCTTTTGACAGTTTGATTATAACGCGGCTCAGTGTGGGTCTCTGAGTTTATCCCACTTAGAGTTTGTTGAGTTTCTTGGAGTCATAGATTTATGTCTTTTATCAAATTTTGGACATATTTGGCTATTATTTCTTCAATTTTTTTCACTGCTTCTTTCTTTTCCTTCTGAAATATTCTTAATGTATATGTTGGTCTGTTTGATGCTGTCTCACCAGTTTCTTAGGCTGTGTTCTCTTTTGTTCCTCAGACTTGATTATTGCAGTTGCCCTTCTTTTTATTTTTTTCAAGTTTGTTGATTCTTCTCCCTGTTCAGATCAACTGTTGAACTCCTCTAGTGAATTTATTTCAGTTACTGTACTTTTCAGCTCCAAGATTTATCTTTGGTTCCTTTTTATAACGTCTGTGTCTTTATTGATATTCTCATTTTGTTCATATGTCTCTTTCTTCCTTTAGTTCTTTGTCCATGTTTTCCTTTAGCTCTTTGGGCTTATTTAAGACAATTGTTTAAAGTCTTTGCATAGTAAGTCCAATGTCTGTGTTTCTTCAGGGATGGTTTTCATTATTTTGTTTTCAATGAGCCATACTTTCCTGTGTCTTTGTATGCTGTCTTTTTGTTGTTGAAAACTGTATGTTTGAACATCATAACGTGGTGGCCCTGAAAATCAGATATTCCCCCCTTCCTGAGAGTTAGTTTTATTTTTATTATTGAAGATTGTAGCAGTCTATTGCTACATGTGCAGTCATTTCCAAACTATTTTTGCAAAGACTGTATTCCTTCTGTGTGTCATCACTGAAGTCTCTGTTCCTTAGTTTGTGTTTAATAGTTTGACATAGATTTCCTTGAAAGGAGTTAAAACTAGCAGAAAAATCTCTCTCCCAGTCTTTCCAGTCTTTGTAGATTGGTTCTGTGCTGGGCTTTTCCATTAATACTTAGCCAGGCTTGTACTGAGCCTAACAATCAGGCCCAAAAGCGTAGGGTCTTTGCAGATCTTGTCTGAGCATGCTTCTTGCTGTGTATGCACGTAGTTTTCTAAATCTCCCTGTATGTGCTGTTGAATATTCTAATTTCCCAAAGAAACTCCTTTGCAGCTTTTTCTCACAGAACATAGATGGTTTTTTGGATATCTTGACCATAGTCTTTCGACCCAGGTGTTTGCGGTTGTTAGTTCACCTTACACTTTTTTCAAGCATTGCCTACTGCTTACGATGAGTGCTCTGTCAATCCTTTAAGTAGCCCCAGACAGGCTACCAGAGACTTAAACAAGAATTTGTAAGTTCTGCTCAGCTTCCTCTAGAAATGGGGATCAGGGTCCAAGACAGAATGCAGTTGCTGATTTCAAGACTGCTGCAACACCAGGGAGCTTGTGGGGGAAGGGCAAGCAGAAATGTCACAAAGCTTTCTTGCCATTTTAAAGTTGCCTGTTCTTGACTCAGCATTTGCTTCATTGCTATAAACTTTTTACTGTTTTTCAGAGTTCTGATAAAATTGGCTATGCCTGTTCCTGCTTTAAAAAATATATATATATTTTTTAGGGATTGGGGTCTCACTATACTGACCAGGCTGGTCTTGAACTTCTGGCCTCAAGCCATCCTCTCATTTCAGCTTCCCAAAGTGCTGCAATTACACGCGTGAACCACCACACCCAGCCCCTGCTTGTTTTTCAATGTGCCTACTCCACCATGTTGCTCAAGTATGTATATTTTCTAAACTACCTTGTAGTGTTGTGATGGGAAATAAATCCCTGAGCCTTTTGAATAACTCAGAGAGATCAAAAACTTAGTTTATCCTATTCGAAGGATTAGAAAAATGATATATCTTTCACTTTTTCAGGGATAGGCTCCTCATTAGAAGGCTCCTATGTGCCGATGCTGTACAAGACATTTCATTTCTCTTAATGTTTACAACAAGCTTGTTGCCAAGGCTGATCTTGAACTCCTGGCCTCAAACGATCCTCCCAGCTCAGTCTCACAAAGTGTTGGGATGTCTGGCCAACTAATGACTATCTTAACTCTTGTGTTTCAATGTTTATGCCTTCTTTTATCTTGACTGATTGTATGACTATGTCTTCTAGAACAATGTTGAACAGAAATGGTGAGAGCAGACATCCTTGCTTTAATATTTCACCATTATATATGATGTTAGGTATAGATTTTTCTCACAGATGCCTTTTATCAGATTGAGGAATTTATATTCCTACTTTGCCGAAAGGTTTTTGTAGTATGAGGGGGTGCTGAATTTTGTCAAACACTTTTTCGGTAATAATTGAGATGATTGGTTCTGCAGTCATCGAGATGTGGATTTTCTCCTTTATTCTGTTCGTGAGTGATTACACTGGTTGACTAATGTTAAAACAACCTTACTTTCCAGGAATAAACCCTATTATCTTTTTTATACATTGCTGGATTTGATTTGCTAATTATTTTAA